TTCCTTTGCGTCTATATTATAGAAGGATTGCTTGTTTTGTGCTTTTCTATAGACAAAAATGCTCTCTTAATAGTTGGTTCCTAGAAAATTAGACTCCTTTTACTAGAACTAAAGGCAAGTAGGGGTATCCTCTAATTCTAGTTTTGGAATGTGTGGTTTCCAAGCTCTTAAACCAAAATTTACTCAAAATTAGGAAGGTTTTGGTTCTTCTTCCTTTTTTAAATGTGGGCTTTATTACCCTTAGGGATTTCTTCTGTAGACTACAGCTCTTACCAGAGAACTCAGAGTATAATGTTTGTATTTCTGAAAGCACCATTTCTCTATTTTTCAAGAAACTCAGTTACCACTGAGATTTCAGGCAATGAACAATAGCATCAGCTATCATATAACCCCAGTATGTAGCTGATTATTGTGCTTCTCACACAGTGGCCTCCTCTTAAAATCTAAATGAGCAGCTTGTATACAAAGAAGTATGCTTTCCCCAACCTGATCTGGCCTAAATCTATCTACTTTGTTATATAAATGCTTTGTGTATTTTCTGTTTGTAAGCCAGCATTTATCTACGTACTTGACCTAAAACTCCACACTTTACTCCATGTAATATAGTGATATAAAAAGTGTAAAACAAAGAAATATTCTCCTAAATTACCTTAGCTATAATATCACTTTGACATAGTAAAAAACAAAGGAAGTAACATAAAGGAAAGCTTAGGTATCCAATTGCAGTGAGTTTTTACTTTTTAAATATATCGTATAAGCCAATAAAATATCTTCAAAATAATATTTACCCCAACATTTTTACAACATTTATTTTAATTTTATAAACAAATAACAAAGATAGTTTTAGTAGATTATATCTGGGCTGTAGTGACCCAATTATCTGGTCAAAGGGCTGCATGGATGCAAGAGACAGGGTGAGTTAAAGTTTAACTCCCAGGAATTGTAAACCAAACCTAAAGCCACTGAACCTTTGGAGTTTGATATGACGATTAGAGCATAACCCGAGTGACACGTTGAATTCGCCATAATCAAGGAAACCTTTTCCGGGTGGGGATCTCTGAAATTACTCAGGTATGATCCATGTGTTTTGCTTTTTTCTATTTGACCCTTTCTGCTCTCACCCATCCTCAACTAGATAACAGTGCTGTGCCAAAAACCTGTGGATTTTCTCTACAAAAATTATGTAAGTATACTATATTTTACTTACTGTGTATTCAGATTTTGCAAATATAAACTTGTCATTTCAGCATGACTGTTATCTTTTTGATGGAAAAGATGAAGTTCAGCGAAGAACAAATCTACAACTTGGCCAGAAGACTGTAGACTTTGCCTTCAAAGAGGTGTAACACATACGTAAATAATCCCATCAGACATTTACTTAATTTATCTTAAATTTGGTTTCAGTGAGCAACCCTAATTAACCTGATTTTTTGCTGATAATCACTCTCAATGGAATCAAATCACAAATCCGGGGATGGATTGAGCGGCACTCAGAAGGAAGCAGCCCTCCGCGCACTGGTCCAGCGCACAGGATATAGCTTGGTCCAGGTAGGAACTTGTGAAATCTGCTGAGACTCACCACTAAAGCTGTCACCTAATTACTTCTTGAAAGGAATTTAGAGGTTCCTATAGATGGAAGCAGTGTGTCTGGGCACATGCCCAGAGCCAGAAGCGAGCATGAGCACAGCAATTCCTGGCCTCAAAAAAGGAAATAATGCTTTGCAGTCCATCATTTTGCAAACTTTGCTGGAAAAGGTAAGCAGAGGGTCTTAGAAGTGAGTTGGCATTCCTCTCCTTCACACCTGCCCTGGATTTGCAGGAAAATGGACAAAGAAAATATGGTGGCCCTCCACCTGGTTGGGATGCTGCACCCCCTGAAAGGGGCTGTGAAATTTTTATTGGAAAACTTCCCCGAGACCTTTTTGAGGATGAGCTTATACCATTATGTGAAAAAGTGAGTCCAAATTTAACATTTAATTTTTCTTAAAATATAAATGTTCTATTTCTATTACTTGCAGATCGGTAAAATTTATGAAATGAGAATGATGATGGATTTTAATGGCAACAATAGAGGATATGCATTTGTAACATTTTCAAATAAAGTGGAAGCCAAGAATGCAATCAAGCAACTTAATAATTATGAAATTAGGTAAGCTCCGCCTCTTCTAGATTAAAAGTGAACTCATCAATCAAAATCCCTGCTCTTTTTGCAGAAATGGGCGCCTCTTAGGGGTTTGTGCCAGTGTGGACAACTGCCGATTATTTGTTGGGGGCATCCCAAAAACCAAAAAGAGAGAAGAAATCTTATCGGAGATGAAAAAGGTTACTGAAGGTGTTGTCGATGTCATCGTCTACCCAAGCGCTGCAGATAAAACCAAAAACCGAGGCTTTGCCTTCGTGGAGTATGAGAGTCATCGAGCAGCTGCCATGGCGAGGAGGAAACTGCTACCAGGTTAGCAATCCCCTCCTCAAAGATGAGACTTCTAATTAATCATAATGGTGATCATTTTCAACAGGAAGAATTCAGTTATGGGGACATGGTATTGCAGTAGACTGGGCAGAGCCAGAAGTAGAAGTTGATGAAGATACAATGTCTTCAGTGAAAATCCTATATGTAAGAAATCTTATGCTGTCTACCTCTGAAGAGATGATTGAAAAGGAATTCAACAATATCAAACCAGGTAGGACATATATACAAGATTAGTTTTTCAAAGTTAATGGGGCAACCTTCACTCTATTTTACAGGTGCTGTGGAGAGGGTGAAGAAAATTCGAGACTATGCTTTTGTGCACTTCAGTAACCGAGAAGATGCAGTTGAGGCTATGAAAGCTTTAAATGGCAAGGTAAGGTAGAAGAAAGAAAAAAATATGCAGATTCGCGTTGATATTTCTTTGCTCTCTACAACAGGTGCTGGATGGTTCCCCCATTGAAGTCACCCTAGCAAAACCAGTGGACAAGGACAGTTATGTTAGGTATACCCGAGGCACAGGTGGAAGGGGCACCATGCTGCAAGGAGAGTATACCTACTCTTTGGGCCAAGTTTATGATCCCACCACAACCTACCTTGGAGCTCCTGTCTTCTATGCCCCCCAGACCTATGCAGCAATTCCCAGTCTTCATTTCCCAGCCACCAAAGGACATCTCAGCAACAGAGCCATTATCCGAGCCCCTTCTGTTAGAGGTAACACCAGTCAGATCTTGCTTTAGAGTAATTGATTCAGTTTAATGCCTTCTTACGTTCCTAGAAATTTACATGAATGTACCTGTAGGGGCTGCGGGAGTGAGAGGACTGGGCGGCCGTGGCTATTTGGCATACACAGGCCTGGGTCGAGGATACCAGGTCAAAGGAGACAAAAGAGAAGACAAACTCTATGACATTTTACCTGGGATGGAGCTCACCCCAATGAATCCTGTCACATTAAAACCCCAAGGAATTAAACTCGCTCCCCAGGTAGGTAATGTTATTCCAGAAATAGTTTCTTTTGAGGGGGAAATAACTTTTTTTATTCTTGTAGATATTAGAAGAGATTTGTCAGAAAAATAACTGGGGACAGCCAGTGTACCAGCTGCACTCTGCTATTGGACAAGACCAAAGACAGCTATTCTTGTACAAAATAACTATTCCTGCTCTAGCCAGCCAGAATCCTGCAATGTGCGTAACTTCTCCAAATTCCTTACCATTTTAAAATGCCTACCCTGACTGACTTGCTTTCCAGCCACCCTTTCACACCTCCAAAGCTGAGTGCCTTTGTGGATGAAGCAAAGACGTATGCAGCCGAATACACCCTGCAGACCCTGGGCATCCCCACTGATGGAGGCGATGGCACCATGGCTACTGCTGCTGCTGCTGCTACTGCTTTCCCAGGTATGGGAAAATTGTGCCAGAAATGGCGCCCTTTTCATCAAGTTTTCTCTGCCTCTTCCTCCAGGATATGCTGTCCCTAATGCAACTGCACCCGTGTCTGCAGCCCAGCTCAAGCAAGCGGTAACCCTTGGACAAGACTTAGCAGCATATACAACCTATGAGGTCTACCCAACTTTTGCAGTGACTGCCCGAGGGGATGGATATGGCACCTTCTGAAGATGCTTTTTTAAATTTAAGAATAAGACACACAAAACTCTATTAAAAAAAAAAAAGAAATAAACCTCTAACTCGGTCCCCAATGATCATAAATAATATGTTTCCTAAAGAAATGCCTTTCCAGAGACTGTATAGCTTATACCAATTATAGAATCATGAAGTAAGAACGTTATTCTGAAATGAAATCAAATGTTAAAGAGCCTTTTGTTTAACAGAAAGCTGGAGAGCCACTGCCCCAAAAGTTGTTCTTCCAGTCTTCCTGAGTGTTTGGGGAGTATGTTTACAAATCCTGCCAGGGTGAAGAGAGATCTTGTAGCTGGCAAGATTTGGGAGGGATGGAGCAGACCTGGGCAGTCAGTAATAATCAAGGGAAGCCAAGTAAACTCCAGAGTCTTACCTCTGGCTCACAGCTGCTTTTGTGATACACAAAGTCACAAAGAGGAAAAGGGAAGGGAGGAGGTTGCTTTTCAAAATGCATTCACCATGGCTCACTGTGTGGGGCATGATTGCAGGCCTGAGCTCATGAAAGACTGTCCAAGATTTTGTGGTTTCAACCTCTCTTCAGCCTGAAAATTCCATCCAGTCGATTTGTCACAGATCAGGATCTTCCTGTCCCCTGCAGCCCATGGGGACTTCCTAGAAATAGATATGATATGTTGTAGATGTGGTTAAAACAAATCCAGGCCCCATTGTTTATTCAGCTCATTAGTCCACACCTATTTTTCCCTAGAACTCCTACCTTTTCCAATAATCATGCCAGCATGAAATGACCTTTTCTACTTTAAAATTTTTTGACTTGTTCATATTGCTTGATTTTCATCATCTCAGACTCATTTTTCTCCTACCTAATATCATAAAAAAGTAAATCAGATATACAGAATATCATTTATGATACTTCTTCCTTTCAGCAAATTGACTGAAAAGTCATTTTAAAGAGAGAAGTGCAGATTTGCTCTCATTTCTTTGATATTGTTGCAGTATCCACCCCACCATCTAGCAATCAGAGATGCTTATATTAACTTGGGATTAGCTTTGCATTATCTAACCCATTTATTTTAAATCTGCCAGGAAATCCTCTAACTTTCCTTCCTTTTTGTTTCAGTAAGTATCAGGCAGCTTCACCATACCTGAGTCCTTTTGTCTTGAAGCTGCCACAGAAAAATCTTACAGCAATCATTGCTGATTAGAAACTGTTTCAGACAATCAGCATGGGTGTTATTTACCAAATTCCCCCCAGAGTCCTAGGCCTCTTCTCCAGAAATATCTGATGATGAAGTGAGGGGAGGGCAACGGTGCTACAAAACACGGAACAGAGGTAAAGAGAAGGCACTACTTTCTTGCCATACTTGTAAATGATTGCTTTGTTCAAACATAAATAATCTTAAGTCCAACACCAAATACCTGTTACTCCTACATCAATCTCATTAGTGGTTTAAGACACAGTACTAGAATTTTCATTTTTTAAAATCCCTTGGCCCTTAAAAAAATTTACAGAACACAAAGGAAAACATAAACACAAAGACATGGAAAATTTTGTCAACTCCTTAATGGAATTCTGTGATCAAAAAGCAGGCCAGATTCTAATCAAAATCAGGTAAATTTTAATCACAATCAGAAGTACTTGTAACATTTCAGTTGTCCTAACTCCAATGAGATAACAAAGCCTCCAAGGCTACAGCTGAAACTCTGAAAGGCCCTGTGCTTTCTACTTTACATTTAGCGTCTAATATTTCCTAGGACAGTAGTTCCCAAAGTAGGCTGTACATTAGAATCTCCTGGAGAGCTTTTTAAATGCTAATGCCAATAACATATCTCATAAAATTTACACTAGAATTTCCTTGGATGGGTGCCTGGCATCAGTATTTTTTAATGATCCCTAGGTGATTTCAATGTGCACCTAGGTTTGGGAATTGCTATATTCTTGTATTTATACTCTATCTCTTTATTTCTTTTCCTTTTTATTTCACTTTTAGTAAATAGAAAAATGCAATTAAAAAATCATCTAAGTTAAGACAAATAGCCAAATCATATTTATCCCATAAATAGTATGAATTTAAATGTAACTTACGTAGGCTTCAAACTAACTCTAAAAATGAGAAAGTAAAACAATCTTGTCCTAAAACAATTCTTAGATCCAAATTTACACTCCCCTACAGATCTGCTTTTATTCTCAAAGACAGTGATTACATTGACATAACAAATGTCCATTGGGGCAGGCAAATTTCTACTGAGTCTAAAAAGCATTCCAAATTCTAGGAGCAAAAGTTCTGATTTTCCTTAAAATCTTTGCAAATAAACAGCAAAGGGTATTCTGGATGTCTTGTCAATGCAAATTAGGTTTGATTTAGAGAAGTTTTAAATTTAATCGCAATGAAAAGATTAGTTAATACATGAATCTTTTTATGAGAAAAAATCATTATTCTGGATAAAGTCATAATTGTTTGTTTACAATATTAAGAGCAGACACCTAAACATACAATAATACCAAAGTATTGAGAAAATTACCACTGGAACACCATCTCAAGTTATCACACCATTTACCTCTTTAGAGCCAGTTTTGTATAAGTAGGTAGAAGTGGTTTTGGTTTTTTTGCTAAAATTTTACTTTGTTTTAGTAATATCTAGGGAATACTTTGAATTCCATTAAAATACCTTCATAGAAAGTGTTAATGTGTCTACCATGCCATATGTTTATTTTTACTTTCCCCAAGTTAGGTAGATAGAGCAAGTCCTGCTACCATAAGTTTAAAATTATTAAGACAACGGGCTTTTTTAAATTGCTGGTAGAACCAAAGGCTAATTTTGCATAGGTTTATATTTTTAGACTTAAGAAATTAGCACCTATATAATACCTTCATACCTTCTGCATCACTATCAATTTTTCTGTAATTTCTTATTTGAATGCTTCCTAATTCTTTACAGAAAAAATTAAAATTTGTCACCCAACCAGGTGATAATAACAAAACAATAATTTAGGAACATCCAGTAAATTTGAATTAGTTCTCTAAATTTTGGTAATTAATAGCTTATTGATAATTAAAATCAGCCTAATGTTGCTTAAGTAGGAGGAAATTGATCAGCAATGGGATTGGGTATCTATTTTCTTTCCTATAAAAGTGCTGCCTCTTCTCAAATTGCTTTATTTCTCTCCCACTGCATTAGTATATCTAGAACAGCACCTTCAACTGCAACAAAATATAATTCTCCTAGATGACTAGGATATCCTCCAATCTGGTATCATGCCAAACAACACTATGTTTGGGGAACAGCACCCGAAATGCTGCTAAAAAGCTACCTCATGTCAAGAAAATATGGATTTCAAAAAATATCTGGCACAGTGGCCCATGCCTATAACCCCAGTACTTTGGGAGGCCAAGGCAGGAGGATTGCTGGAGGCCAGGAGTTCAAGACCAGCCTGGGCAACATGGAGAGACTCCGCCTCTACAAAAAAAAAAAAAACAAATTTAATTTAATTGGCCAGTTGTGGTGGCGTGGGCCTGTGGTCCCAGCTACTTGGGAAGCTAAGGCAGGAGGATTGCTGGAGGCCTGGAGGGCAAGGCTGCAGTGAGCCATGTTCACATCGCTGCACTCCAGCCTGGGTGACAGAGCAAGACCCTGTCTCCAAAAAAGCAAAAATAAATATCTAACAAAAAGGAACCTGTTTCCAAACCACAGTTTCTTAACTTTTTCATGATGGAATAGAAATTAAACTATAAGTATATACTGATAATAGCTGTGCAGGAAATTGGTTTTTATTTTACTTAAAAGTATTTTTTAGAAAAAATGTTATTCTGATTGCATAGATTAGCAAAATATTGCATCAATATAATGTTCCATTTTTATTAATTTTTGTTATATTCTAAATGACCGTTTTATAATTCTGTCTTGGACAACTGGGCCACAGTTAGAATCCACATAGACAGGGAGGTTCTTAGGTGTGCCATTTGTAGAATAAAGGGCAATCAAGTTAATATTCGGGGTAAATTTTCATTGCATTCTAACCTATGAAGTTTGATAAAGTATATTATTATTGAACAACTCTAACACTAAGATTTCCTAAAAGTAACTTACAACAAAAAATGAACTATGTGCTCAATATTCACATAAAGTCATGATTATTCTCTTCTTGCATTCATATAAAAGTTCCCAGGGGGAAGAAAATATATCTAAAAATTAGACTAGAAACTTGGCACTTTTTATGTATTGTAGATACACTTTCATATATTGTAAATACATCTGTTAAAGATAAAACTAAGTTTCTAACATAGCACTACAAGGAAACTTTGGATAAATATTTTTAAAAAGAAAATGTTAATAGGATAACTTAAGATTTTGTATATACTTATTGGAAGACAGGAAGAAACTAGGCAGTAAATATTCCTACCTGACGTGCAACCATTGTCAATCAGGTTTTGTTAAACTGTCAAATTTGATTTTGAAATTTTAGTTTGCCCAAATAATATCTTGAAAATGCTCTGAATTTTACTAGAACATATTCATAGAAAGTGTAATGTATCTACCAGGCTCTATGTTTGTGTTTGCCAACATTAGAAAAACAAAGTAAGTTGCGCTATAATGAGTGAAACTAAGGAAAATGAGATTTTTCTGACTCCCATTCCCTCTCTTAAAAAGTAAAATATTTAAGCTTTTTTTATTAAAGGAAAAATGGGTACAGAATACTCTATTGCCCTCCAAATGTCCAACATTTTTAAAGCCATGTTGTCCAACAATGTTTATACAGAAAATAGAATGCATAGGTTTAATATAGATAGCAATGTATATGTAGGCTCATTTGTGGGAGATTGCAAACTTTATGTGCCCCCAGTTCTCCTTGGTTTTGTAGGAAAGCTAAAAGAAAACCTTGTACTCTCACTAATAATGAAATTCATAGCCAATTTAGAAAGGGAAAATAACCTGAAAACCAAAATACCTCATTCATCTGAAGATGCCTGGAATAAAATATGGAATTCTTCTGTACCTACCTCCCCCTTACAGACTTTTCTCCTATTTTGAGAGAGAAATTCAAGAAGAAGAATACAGCTTGTTCTCTTTCCACAAATGATACTTTGTCTAAGGGAATAGGAGATACCAAGAAACAGTATCTTTAAAAAAGTAAGCTGCCCACAGGCCTTCTTGGAGAATGAAGAATATCAGCCCCATTCAGGGTTTACCAATGTCTCTCTGAGGTGACAATACATTCTGGTTTTCCAGGACAGTCCTGGCTTAGGTCTGCTGTCCTTCTATAAATATTAACAATGATCCCTCTTATTTCCAAACGTGTCCCAGTTTAGACAACAAATTATACAGTGTCTGCCCCCAACACACACACACACACCCCACCATCTTTATGGGTTGTTGTTGTTTTCTTGTTGTTTTTAATTTTGTAGAATTGGCTTTGTCTTCTCCAAAGCAGATAACAGCTTAAACTAAAGAGCCTAGCTACTTCTTTCTGACTGAGCAGGGTCATAGTAAACAGAGAAGAATGGATCACTTCCTCCTCTGAAATCTCCATCAATCCACTTTCTGTCCAACTATCTCTCTACCCAGCCTATTTTTGGTCCTAGTTTTCCTCTCATAACCCCTGGGCTGTGAGTCCTGAGTTCTGCCTTCATATGGCAGAGCAAGCTAGTCATTATTATGCCAGGTTAGGTGGTGGGGCAAGACAAAAGATAGCTCTTGGGGACACTTGCTTGGTCTGTAGAGATCCACAGGGCACTAGTAGGGTATTAGAGCATTTATTGGTTTCTTTCTTCCTTGAGTTGAGTTACTTCTATCCCAAAACAGACAGGTCTTACGTTAACCTTCACCTTAAAAAGGATATTGCCTTTTTTCCTTCTGCTTCACAAATTTGCTCCAACACTAATTCCCTTGCATTTGATTTCATCATTATGATTGTTCATCAACCATTCTTCACGAAAAATCCTCACATCACGTCATATAAAGGTTTTATTATTTTTAATGGAAAATAACATTGAGAGATTATTTTCCTTTTTCATAAAATTTCCCTTTTTCCCTCCCTCTATTCTCTTCACTAACATTGGAAATTAAACAAGTTTTACAGGCTCTATTGTTATTAACCCTCAAATCTATTCTTCAGAGAATATATGATCAGCCTGTGTTTACTATGCACCTACTCTTATACCAGAAACTGTGAATACAAATACATATATTTCCTACTTCTCTCTTTAATTGGGGCACACAGTCCCATGGTCCATTCTGCATTTTTCAAAATTGAATATAATTGCAACACCTGATAGGTTTTGCCACTTAGAATTCTGAAAATAAATCAACTCTGTTCTAAACCTTAAGTTTCCACTATTATTGCCAAACTCTGGACTGATACAATAAGCCTTTTAAAAGGTGAATTTAACACTTCACCTATTATGGTTATTTAAGTAAAATGAGTTTTCAAATATTTCCCCCAGGAGAAATATAAAGGACTATGCAAAAATAGAAGGAGAAAAAGGTTAGTTAGAGGTCCAGAAGGAGAATTAAAACATGGAATTGATAAATTCACCTACTGATTTATGATGTTAATGAGCAGGTACCTATACATTTTATTTACTTGAAAACATTTTGGCCATTAACTATTTCTGTTTTCTAAATACATTTGTGTTTATAAAATTTTAAAATCTATATCACAAGACTTAGACATGCCTTTCTTTGCAATAAAGTATATATACCTTTTTACAAATGTAAATTTTATTTTGAAACTTGGCATTTTCTTTATAATTCCTAAGATATCTTTGGGCACACAGACTACAGATAAATCTATTTAAATCAATTCATCATTATCACTGGTTTAAATATTTAATGTAACCATTGGAATTTTTATTCTTATTCCTTCAGAGAATTCTCCTTTTCTTCTATGTTTCTGACTGCAATACAGCCCGATATTGTTATTCCCTATATCTTAATGAAAAGCAAGCTGTCAGCAAAATGCATTTATAGTTTCCAGATGTTTAACAATCTCTTTCTTCTTTTCTTTTTTGTTATTATTTTTATTTATGTGAAGTTAGTTAGCTGAGGTACCAAAAAAGAGACAAAGACAGTATTAAAAAGTGTGCATAAAGCACTTATTTTTGTACTTTAGTACAATGTTTTATAGAACTTTGTGATCTATCTAAATATATTAAGTAAAATTACACCATTCACTTGTTGGGAAAATAATCTTTGGTTTGGAAGATATTAACATAATGGGCATCTTAGAATCATAAATCACATGAAATGAGAGACAATGCAATATTGTATAATTCCTGGATGATGCAATTGTTTTAATTGAATTTTCAAGTGCCATTATAAAGTTTTAAAAATTATCAATATGAGTTGGTGCCTAATTTTTTCTTTCCTAA